TTCCAAGAGGCCAGTTCTTTGGGAGCTGGGGAGCCATCTGGGGCCTGTGGCCATCCTTGGCCACAGTTCTCCCTCCTTGTACCCTGGTCATGTCTTCTCAGGTTGCTCCGATTTTGGGGTCTTATTTACTGGCTGATTTCCTTGCAAAGGCCAAGGCGGAGTTCAAGGTTCAGCTGGGTGAAGGGCATGCCTGGCTTCCTGAGAATTAGGAAGGGTGACTGATGGCTTGAGACACATTGCTCTGCGGCTGGATTTCATGGTTACTATTCCATCCCGGGACCTGACGCGGATCAGTCTCCCCTTTCCTGTGGCTGGAGGGGCACACTCCGTCCCTGGAGAGCGTCTGGTAGGGGCTTGTAGAGGGGCGGGGAGGACTTCCAGAGGCCCGAGGACAGGCGCCAGGCTTGGCTTCGGGGCTGGGGCAGCTGCCATGTGCTCTCAGAGCACTGAGGGAGGAGCGGGGGAGCCCGGGGGCGAGAAACCCACAGCACAGGGAAGGGAAGGGCAGCCTTGAAACTGCAAGTTGGGAGATCACGGTTTCCTCACGTGGCCACCATGAGGGCTGAGGCTGTAGGCTGGCCGCTCCTGCCCCTCCCGACCACCCCCTCAGGCTTCCAGCCTCCTTGCTCAGCCACCTAGGCTGGGCTTTCAGGTTCACAGGCAGCCGGCCCTACAACATGGAGGCCCAGGCTGGGCTTTCTTCAGGAGTGGCATCTAAACTTAGGAGAGGGGAACACGTTTCACCCGAATCTGGGCTAGCAGTGTGTTGGTTAAATGGCCCCTGAGTAGGTGTGGGGCATGGCAGAGGTGCAGGAGTGGGTGTCCGAGGATGCAGCCAACTCATCTCCAAACAGCTCCTTTTCTTTTCCCCAGTGGGCTGCATTCCCAGACTGGTATTTTAGTTGGTGTGACAGAGTCCCAGAGTCATCTGGCCCAGGGGCTTGCACCTGCGCCAGTCCTTCCCTGTCCACCCCTGCCCGTCTCCAGGCGCTCCTATAAAGGGCTGAGCAGTTCAGCTCTTCTCACTGGGGGGTGTGAGGAACAGGGGGGACCATGGACTTCATCAGCATTCAGCAGTTGGTAAGGATGTGGGACGGAGGTGGGAGGCACCCCCCAACTCAGTACTCATATCCTGTTCCTACAGGTAAGTGGAGAAAGAGTTGAAGGGAAAGTGTTGGGATTTGGACATGGAGTTCCTGACCCTGGAGCCTGGCCTAGTGACTGGAGGAGGGGCCCCCAAGAGGCTGTGGCCCGGGAGAAGCTGAAATTGGAAGAAGAGAAGAAGAAGAAAGTGAGAGAGGGGCGGGGGCCGGGGTTGGGGGCGATGGCTGGCATGGTCTTGTCTTCTGCCCCAGCTTGAAAGATTTAACAGTACCAGATTTAATCTGGATAACCTGGCTGACTTGGAAAACTTGGTTCAAAGACGGAAAAAGCGACTGAGACACAGAGTCCCCCCCAGGAAACCTGAGCCCCTGGTTAAGGTGAGTGGGAGGTCGGGGTTAGGGCAGTGCACGAGTGATTTGGTCTTGTCTTCAACTGAACCAGCCGCAGTCCCAGGCCCAGGTGGAGCCTGTGGGCCTGGAGATGTTCCTGAAGGCAGCTGCTGAGAACCAGGAGTACCTGATTGACAAGTACTTGACAGACGGAGGGGACCCCAATGCCCATGACAAGGTAGCACAGGTTGGGTGAGTCGGCTGGCAGCACCCTCTGCCTAATCTTCCATCTCTGCCCTCAGCTCCACCGCACCGCCTTGCACTGGGCCTGTCTGAAGGGTCACAGCCAGCTGGTGAACAAGCTGCTGGTGGCAGGTGCCACAGTGGACGCGCGAGACTTGGTGAGGATGGGGAAAGGCCCAGCCTCTGGTCGCAGCTGAGTGCTTGGGTGCTTTTGTTTTGCAGCTGGACAGGACACCTGTGTTCTGGGCCTGCCGCGGAGGACATCTGGTCATCCTCAAACAGCTGCTTAACCAGGGAGCCCGGGTCAATGCCCGGGACAAGGTGAGGGGCACGGTGCTTTGGGGGCCTGTCGGCAGACCCAGCACTGACCCCCACTTGCTCTCAGATCGGGAGCACCCCCCTGCACGTGGCAGTGCGCACCCGGCACCCCGACTGCCTGGAGCACCTCATCGAGTGTGGCGCCCACCTGAACGCACAGGATAAGGTAAGGCAGGCGCTTGGTCTTTTCCGGCTCGGGGCAGAAGCTTGACTGCCTGCGTTCTCAGCAGGAAGGGGACACGGCTCTGCACGAGGCCGTGCGGCACGGCAGCTACAAAGCCATGAAGCTACTGCTGCTCTATGGGGCCGAGCTGGGGGTGCGGAACGCGGTGAGTGTGGGCGCAGCCCTGGCTCCTGACCCTGCAAGGGACTGACCCACACCGTTGCTCCCAGGCCTCCGTGACCCCGGTGCAGCTGGCTCGAGACTGGCAGCGCGGCATCCGGGAGGCCCTGCAGGCCCACGTGGCGCATCCCCGCACCCGGTGCTGACCGCAGCACCGCCCCCCGCCGCGCCTTTCGCACTGCCACCATTCCATCCTGTGCCCCGCCCCCGCGTCTGCACCTCTGTGGTTCCTGCCCTCAGCCCTGGTTCCTCCCTCTCTGGCCTGTGCCGCCTCAGCAGCCCTGGCAGAACTGAAGAGCGGCACCGGGCCCAGCAGGCAAAGAGAGAGGCCTCCCTGGCTTCGAGTGTCAGGGGAGCCGCGTTCCCTCCCAGGGCTGGAGCAGAGGACCACAAGGCAGCAGAAAGCGCGGGTCCAGATGAGGGCCAGGAAGGGGAGGAGAGTGAGGGCCAAGAACGAGCCTTAAGGGAGCAGTCCCAAGCTGGAGCCACCCAGGGCTGGGTCTGGGAGTCCTCAGTGTCCACTTGTCCCAGGTTAGGGGGCTTGCCTTGCTCTCTCCAGGGCCAGTCTGTGTGTGTGGGGACTCAGCCCGTGGCCGGCAGATGCCATCCAGGATGTACAAGGTGCAGCCAAGGCAGGCCATGCAGGGGCCGGGCCTGTCTGCAGCTGGTGGATGCCTGTGGGCATGGCTTTCTCTGGGGACCCCATTCCTGTCAGTAGCAACCCTGGCAGTGTCCGGAGCGGCTCTAGACAACTTTGGTCATAGGAACTCTGGAGGTGGGTTCTGGTCATCTGAGGTGGCTACTCAACAGGTTTGAGGCCCCACAGCAACAGAAGTCCAGGACCCACTAGGTTGCCTCAGAAGCCCTAAGACTGATGAGCTGGAGCGCGCATTTGAGAGAAGCCTCGCACCCACTGTGTACTGGCCCCGCTCAGGCCGGCCTGGCACACCGTTGCCTGCTGGCGGCTCTCATGGGGAAGCGCCTGGGCACTGGGGATTGCTTGTGGCCCACTCAACTCTTGGGGCAGTGGCCCGTAACCCTAGTTTGCCTGAGGCCCTTATGTCCCCTTATGTTCCTGGTACTGGAGCTTGAGCTCTTGCCTGGAACGCTGCAGCTGCACCCACCCTGCTTGATCCCACCTGGGAGGCCAGGACACTGAGGAGCTCTGAACCCAGCCCACAGGGAAGCAGAGGAAGGTGAGCCCCCGCCGCCCCCCAGCCCTTCCCATCCCTTCCCTGCTCCCTGGTGGTCTAAGGACCCAAGCTCCCTAGACTTCCTCTTCCACCGTCTGTACGTTTCAAATTACACTGGTGTAGGCCTGTACTGCTGGTGGGGCTGGGCCCCTAAACGCCAGAAAGTGAATCTTAAGAAGCTCTGCCCTAAACTGAGAACCACATGCTGAGGGAAGGGCTGAAAGGTGAAGGCTCAGCCTCCCTCACATGGGTCCTGGGTTACATTAGGTACCGGGCTGATTGATAGGCATTTGGCCATGGTTCCTTTTCGTCTACCTTTGGGGGCCTTCTCAGGCCCAGAACAAGGCTGTTGTTACTATGTGGAAAAGCTGACCAGTGCTGCACACTAGGGGCACACACCTTTCCATGAGCAGCTCCTGCCCTGTGGCGACAGCCAGCGTGCACCCAGACGCTGGTGCCATGGCGAAGCAGGCGTTCAAGACCATGGAGAAGACAACTCCTCATCTAGAAAATGAGGACACCTCAGTGACAAACACACCTTTTTATACCAATCAGTATCCTCTGTTCATTAAAACTGGCTATCCATTACAGCCTAGCCGTCTTTCCTGGGCCGAGAGGAGCC